AAGCCTCAGAGTACTTCGAGTCTCCCTTCACCATTTCCGACGGCATCTACGGCTCAACATTTTTTGTAGCCACAGGCTTCCACGGACTTCACGTCATTATTGGCTCAACTTTCCTCACTATCTGCTTCATCCGCCAACTAATATTTCACTTTACATCCAAACATCACTTTGGCTTCGAAGCCGCCGCCTGATACTGGCATTTTGTAGATGTGGTTTGACTATTTCTGTATGTCTCCATCTATTGATGAGGGTCTTACTCTTTTAGTATAAATAGTACCGTTAACTTCCAATTAACTAGTTTTGACAACATTCAAAAAAGAGTAATAAACTTCGCCTTAATTTTAATAATCAACACCCTCCTAGCCTTACTACTAATAATTATTACATTTTGACTACCACAACTCAACGGCTACATAGAAAAATCCACCCCTTACGAGTGCGGCTTCGACCCTATATCCCCCGCCCGCGTCCCTTTCTCCATAAAATTCTTCTTAGTAGCTATTACCTTCTTATTATTTGATCTAGAAATTGCCCTCCTTTTACCCCTACCATGAGCCCTACAAACAACTAACCTGCCACTAATAGTTATGTCATCCCTCTTATTAATCATCATCCTAGCCCTAAGTCTGGCCTATGAGTGACTACAAAAAGGATTAGACTGAACCGAATTGGTATATAGTTTAAACAAAACGAATGATTTCGACTCATTAAATTATGATAATCATATTTACCAAATGCCCCTCATTTACATAAATATTATACTAGCATTTACCATCTCACTTCTAGGAATACTAGTATATCGCTCACACCTCATATCCTCCCTACTATGCCTAGAAGGAATAATACTATCGCTGTTCATTATAGCTACTCTCATAACCCTCAACACCCACTCCCTCTTAGCCAATATTGTGCCTATTGCCATACTAGTCTTTGCCGCCTGCGAAGCAGCGGTGGGCCTAGCCCTACTAGTCTCAATCTCCAACACATATGGCCTAGACTACGTACATAACCTAAACCTACTCCAATGCTAAAACTAATCGTCCCAACAATTATATTACTACCACTGACATGACTTTCCAAAAAACACATAATTTGAATCAACACAACCACCCACAGCCTAATTATTAGCATCATCCCTCTACTATTTTTTAACCAAATCAACAACAACCTATTTAGCTGTTCCCCAACCTTTTCCTCCGACCCCCTAACAACCCCCCTCCTAATACTAACTACCTGACTCCTACCCCTCACAATCATGGCAAGCCAACGCCACTTATCCAGTGAACCACTATCACGAAAAAAACTCTACCTCTCTATACTAATCTCCCTACAAATCTCCTTAATTATAACATTCACAGCCACAGAACTAATCATATTTTATATCTTCTTCGAAACCACACTTATCCCCACCTTGGCTATCATCACCCGATGAGGCAACCAGCCAGAACGCCTGAACGCAGGCACATACTTCCTATTCTACACCCTAGTAGGCTCCCTTCCCCTACTCATCGCACTAATTTACACTCACAACACCCTAGGCTCACTAAACATTCTACTACTCACTCTCACTGCCCAAGAACTATCAAACTCCTGAGCCAACAACTTAATATGACTAGCTTACACAATAGCTTTTATAGTAAAGATACCTCTTTACGGACTCCACTTATGACTCCCTAAAGCCCATGTCGAAGCCCCCATCGCTGGGTCAATAGTACTTGCCGCAGTACTCTTAAAACTAGGCGGCTATGGTATAATACGCCTCACACTCATTCTCAACCCCCTGACAAAACACATAGCCTACCCCTTCCTTGTACTATCCCTATGAGGCATAATTATAACAAGCTCCATCTGCCTACGACAAACAGACCTAAAATCGCTCATTGCATACTCTTCAATCAGCCACATAGCCCTCGTAGTAACAGCCATTCTCATCCAAACCCCCTGAAGCTTCACCGGCGCAGTCATTCTCATAATCGCCCACGGGCTTACATCCTCATTACTATTCTGCCTAGCAAACTCAAACTACGAACGCACTCACAGTCGCATCATAATCCTCTCTCAAGGACTTCAAACTCTACTCCCACTAATAGCTTTTTGATGACTTCTAGCAAGCCTCGCTAACCTCGCCTTACCCCCCACTATTAACCTACTGGGAGAACTCTCTGTGCTAGTAACCACGTTCTCCTGATCAAATATCACTCTCCTACTTACAGGACTCAACATACTAGTCACAGCCCTATACTCCCTCTACATATTTACCACAACACAATGGGGCTCACTCACCCACCACATTAACAACATAAAACCCTCATTCACACGAGAAAACACCCTCATGTTCATACACCTATCCCCCATTCTCCTCCTATCCCTCAACCCCGACATCATTACCGGGTTTTCCTCTTGTAAATATAGTTTAACCAAAACATCAGATTGT